GTATTAGATTCTCATAAAGAGTGCACAACCTAGATCCCTCGCATGCACTGTCCACAATAGGGTTTGTGCTCCTGTAAGAATCTAATGCTATGGCTGATCTGACAGGAGGCGGAGCTCAGGCAGTAATTAGAGCAATGGGGAGTGGCTGTAGATACAGGTGAAGCTTTGCTCCTGCAGCTCACCTCCTGCAGTAACGGCCCAGTTCCTAACAGGCCATGGACTGGTATCTGTCTGTGCCCCAAGGGTTGGGGACCCCTGCCTTAGTCATCCCAGACATTCCTTTCTATTGATTATAGGTCTTTAGACAATAACTTTCAGCCAGTTGCCCATTAGAAGATCCTTGAGTTCACCTATGACTTGGAACATCCCCGCTTGGAATTGTCCTGCCTTTCCCACAGAACCAATGTTCATCTTACATGTCTTGATTGGTGTCTTATGTCTCCCTAAATTGTATAAACCCAAGCTGTAGCCCGACCATCATAGGTACATGTTCTTAGGACCTCTTGAGACTGTACCTTGGGCCATTGGTCACTCATATTTGTCTCAAAATAAATGTCTTCAAATATTTTACAGTTTGATTGTTTTCATCAACGAAGTATTAACTCAATCTCTGGCTTCACGGGCCAAGCACAGCGTTCCATGTCCATAAACCTGGACCGAGGAGCTGGGCCCAAGGGTATCCAGTGACCTCGATCCAGGTTTATGGACAAGGAACCCTGTGCTTATCCCAAGGGTACTCAGGGACCTTGGGCTCTGAAGTCCACGAGGGTGACCGAGGTGGCTGCCTCAGCCCATGCCCTCCCTGCCCCAGGGCGTCGGGGTTGGGTGAGAGAACCGCCGCAGCCTTCATCTGGTCTGACCGTCTTCGGTAAAAACAGAAAGAGTCCCTGGCTTTTCATTTTCGGGGTGGACTCAACTCCTCCCTGATGTCCCAAGGGCCAGAGACACAGAGAGGACCTCCCGAATTTCTAGAGGGGCCGCTACGGCCCCGCACTACTTTTCCGCGGGGGCGGGGCTATGACGCACTTCCGGGTGCGCGGTCCCGAGGTACGCGGTGCGGTCTCCCGGTACCCGGAGCGGCTCTGATTCATGGTGAGCCTGCTGGTCGCGGGTTAGCGAGGCGGACAGGAGAGGGAGCCGTGGCTGAATGGTCTGGGGAGGGAGGAGTGGGTTTAGCAGCTGTGGCTTCCGAGGACCCCACCTAGACCGGTCCTAGCAGGGCTGTGGGGAGGAGCTCCTCGTCCCCGCCCAGGACCAGCTGGTGGGGGCGCTGGCTGCCTGGAAAGCCTTTTCTTCCACTTGGGGCTTTAACAAATGAAAGCTGGAAGAACAGATGTTTTGGAAGTTCTTTCGCGTTCCAGAATAGTTTTTTTTGTGCGTTCCCCAAGCCAAGCCGTCTATCAGTCTGACCGTGGCCGCCTTTTTTCCCTTTCTCTGAACTGGAGGTCCGAACGCAAGGCTCATTGATGGCAATACGCCCAAGGTGTTGGAAACCTGTGGGAAGCCGAACCTCATTAGAAGTGTTGGGTAGAATCAAATCCAAGGGAAGAAATAGTCCCCTCGGGCTTTGTTCGGGCTAGAACACACACACAGAATAGGGATCTGCTCATGGTTTAGAAAAACAGTCTTAAAGAACCATGTATAAATAAAAGAGTGTCAGGACAAAGTTGATTTGGGCCAGGCGCGGTGGCTCACGCCTGTAATCCCAGCAGTTCGGGAGGCCGAGGCCGGCGGATCACTTGAGGTCAGGAGTTCGAGACCAGCCTGGCCAAACCCTGTCCCCACGAAAAATACAAAAATTAGCTGGGTGTGGTGGAGCGCGCCTGTAATCCCAGCTACTCAGGAGGCTGAGGCAGGAGAATCGCTTGAACCCACCAGGTGGAGGTTGCACTGAACCGAGATCACGCCACTGCACTCCAGCCTGGGCGACAGAGCAACACTTGGTCTCACAAAAAAAAAGAACGTTGATTTGATGGGTGAGGTACTTGGAAACCCACGAAATCTAAGGAACAGTTGAGCTGTGGAGAGGAAAAGAATTAAGAGGCAAGATAATTGTTTTCAAGTGTTGGAAGGCTGCTATGGAGAAAGTGAGTATTGGTCTTGGACTAACCTAGGATTTACAACGCCTGGCTAATTTTTTGTATTTTTTAGTAGAGACGGGGTTTCACCGTGTTAGCCAGAATGGTCTCGATCTCCTGACCTCGTGATCTGCCCGCCTCGGGCCTCCCAAAGTGCTGGAATTACAGGTGTGAGCCACGGCGCCGGGCCCCCTAGGGATTTTCAGGTACGGACTGAGTGTGAAGCATTTTAGCACAAGTGGGTAAGTGCTGTTCTACTTTTAGAATCTATGGTTTGATTATTTTTTGGTAACTATATTTTCTTAGGTTTAACTTGTGGCCCTAAAGAACTGGAAACCCAAAGGAACGAATATTCCTGCCCCACAGAGTCCCATCTTTGGTGAGGCTGTTTCTGGAGTTTACATGATGACCAAGGTACTAGGCATGGCCCCAGTTCTGGGCCCTAGGCCTCCACAGGAGCAGGTGGGGCCTCTGATGGTAAAAGTCGAGGAGAAAGAAGAGAAAGGCAAGTACCTTCCTAGCCTGGAGATGTTCCGCCAGCGCTTCAGGCAGTTTGGGTACCATGATACCCCTGGACCCCGAGAGGCCCTGAGCCAACTCCGGGTGCTCTGCTGTGAGTGGCTGAGGCCCGAGATCCACACCAAGGAGCAGATCCTGGAGCTACTGGTGCTGGAGCAGTTCCTGACCATCCTGCCCCAGGAGCTCCAGGCCTGGGTGCAGGAGCATTGCCCGGAGAGCGCTGAAGAGGCTGTCACTCTCCTCGAAGATCTGGAGCGGGAACTGGATGAGCCAGGACACCAGGTAGGCAGGAGAGACCTTTGTTATTCTAGGAGGCACAAACCTAGCCATTCCTGATTGTCTCTAGGTCTCAACTCCTCCAAACGAACAGAAACCGGTGTGGGAGAAGATATCCTCCTCAGGAACTGCAAAGGAATCCCCGAGCAGCATGCAGCCACAGCCCTTGGAGACCAGTCACAAATACGAGTCTTGGGGGCCCCTGTACATCCAAGAGTCTGGTGAGGAGCAGGAGTTCGCTCAAGATCCAAGAAAGGTCCGAGGTGAGGACCACCCATTAGACTCCTATTCAGTGCTGAAGTATCCTTAATCTGCTTATTGTTTCAGATTGCAGATTGAGTACCCAGCACGAGGAATCAGCAGATGAGCAGAAAGGTTCTGAAGCAGAGGGGCTCAAAGGGGATATAATTTCTGTGATTATCGCCAATAAACCTGAGGCCAGCTTAGAGAGGCAGTGCGTAAACCTTGAAAATGAAAAAGGAACAAAACCCCCTCTTCAAGAGGCAGGCTCCAAGAAAGGTAGAGAATCAGTTCCTACTAAACCTACCCCAGGAGAGAGACGTTATATATGTGCTGAATGTGGCAAAGCCTTTAGTAATAGCTCAAATCTCACCAAACACAGGAGAACACACACTGGGGAGAAACCTTACGTGTGCACCAAGTGTGGGAAAGCTTTCAGCCACAGCTCAAACCTCACCCTCCACTACAGAACACACTTGGTGGACCGGCCCTATGACTGTAAGTGTGGAAAAGCTTTTGGGCAGAGCTCAGACCTTCTTAAACATCAGAGAATGCACACAGAAGAGGCGCCATATCAGTGCAAAGATTGTGGCAAGGCTTTCAGCGGGAAAGGCAGCCTCATTCGTCACTATCGGATCCACACTGGGGAGAAGCCTTATCAGTGTAACGAATGTGGGAAGAGCTTCAGTCAGCATGCGGGCCTCAGCTCCCACCAGAGACTCCACACCGGAGAGAAGCCATATAAGTGTAAGGAGTGTGGGAAAGCCTTCAACCACAGCTCCAACTTCAATAAACACCACAGAATCCACACCGGGGAAAAGCCCTACTGGTGTCATCACTGTGGAAAGACCTTCTGTAGCAAGTCCAATCTTTCCAAACATCAGCGAGTCCACACTGGAGAGGGAGAAGCACCGTAACTTTCAAGCGCTCCTGTTGTTGTCGTTGTTTTAAACTTTAGAATCTGAAAACCAGAAAGAAGTCTTGTCATTGCAGCAGCATCGATTCCGGTGATAGAGTTTGTATCACTCAACATCAGGGGATGCCTGAGGAGTGCGAGCTCCACAGCAACATGGCAGGCAGGAGGTCCTCAGAAGGTGTCAGGAGGTTCCACACTCGCCAGTTCACTGGAGCAGAGTCCCTTCGCCACACTTAGGGTCCCAGTAAGCCATGCCAGCATTACCTTTTGCGTAGTTAAACAGACGTGTATCCAGTCTAGTTAAGGAAGAAACATTAAGATTGTTTAATTTTTAACATATATTCAAGAATTTTAATTTGTAAAGAATTGAGCCACATTGAACACAATTGAATGAGATTCAGAATAAACTTATAACATCTTGTAATGCCTCAGGACTATTATTATAACAAATGATGT